GTGTGTGACTGTAGTCCTAGGTACTCAGGAGACTGAGGCAGGAGGATTGCTTGAGCTCAGAAGTTCGAGGCTGCAGTGAGCTATGATTGCACCACTGCACTCCAGTCTGGGCAACCTAGTGAGACCCTGTCTCGGATAAATAAATAAATAAATAAATAAGGCTAGGTGTGGTGGCTCACACCTGTAATCCCAGCACTTTGGGAGACCGAGGCAGGCAGATCACTCACGATCAGGAGTTCAGAACCAGCCTGGCCAACATGGTGAAACCCTGTCTCTACTAAAAATACAAAAAAACTAGCCAGGCATGGTGTCAGGCGCCTGTAATCCCACCTACTCAGGAGGCTGAGACAGGAGAATCACTTGAACCCGGGAGGTGGAGGTTGCAGTGAGCCGAAATTGCGCCACTGTTCTCCAGCCTGGGCGACAGAGTGAGACTCTGTCTCAAAAAAAAAAAAAATTTTTTTAAATTAATAAATAGGTAGATGTATAGATAGATATTCACTTTCAACTGAAGTCTTTATCGGAGCAAGATTTTTTTTAAGGTAGATTATTCTAATATTCCCTTCTTTTCTTCATGTTCTTTACATTATTTTTATGCCTGTATGGCATACAAGACCGAAAAAACATGTGGATGATCAAAATGACCCCATTTGCTTTTACTATCACCATAGTTCTTCCTAAAGTCCTCATTGACTTCCAGGTTTTGGTTAATATCTTCAGGGACAACTCAGTGTCTCACTGTTTCTGCTTCTGAACCTAGGGATCCTGTCCTCTTGAACCCTGGAAGTTGTCTTGACCAGTCAGAGAACTGCGTTCCCCACCCCTTCCCCTTTGGAAACGTCACACTGTGGAGGAAAAGCAGCAACTAGGGAGCTGGTGAAGAAGGATGTCTCAGCAGTGTTTACTAGGCCTCCAACACTAGAGCCCATCCCCCAGCTCCGAAAAGCTTCCTGGAAATGTCCTTGTTATCACTTCCCCTCTCGGGCTGGGCGCTGGGAGCGGGCGGTCTCCTCCGCCCCCGGCTGTTCCGCCGAGGCTCGCTGGGTCGCTGGCGCCGCCGCGCAGCACGGCTCAGACCGAGGCGCACAGGCTCGCAGCTCCGCGGCGCCTAGCGCTCCGGTCCCCGCCGCGACGCGCCACCGTCCCTGCCGGCGCCTCCGCGCGCTTCGAAATGAGGGTCCTGGGTGGGCGCTGCGGGGCGCTGCTGGCGTGTCTCCTCCTAGTGCTTCCCGTCTCAGAGGCAAACTGTGAGTAATCAATAGCGTCTCTTCTCCCTTCCTTATATGATTGTTTATATTGTTTTCTTTATAGTTTGTTTATATTTTAGAAATGATTTTATATACAACCGTGCATGCATTTCTGTATTGGTCGGCTTATCTGGATGCAATTTTTTCTATTCTATATGCTGTAAGTATTTTCCTCCAGTCTGTTGCTTGATAATTAATTCATATAAACTGATTGTTTCCTTCAGTTTTGTCAAAGCAACAGGCTTCACAAGTCCTGGTTAGGAAGCGTCGTGCAAATTCTTTACTTGAAGAAACCAAACAGGGTAATCTTGAAAGAGAATGCATCGAAGAACTGTGCAATAAAGAAGAAGCCAGGGAGGTCTTTGAAAATGACCCGGAAACGGTAAGCATTTATGGAAACTATCAAGTTCACACGCTAAGATATGTTTTCTTTTTCTTCTTTCTAGGATTATTTTTATCCAAAATACTTAGGTAAGTTCAAAACATCTCAATTATATAATCTTTCTAAGAAGATTATGTTTGTTTTTATTTTCAGTTTGTCTTCGCTCTTTTCAAACTGGGTTATTCACTGCTGCACGTCAGTCAACTAATGCTTATCCTGACCTAAGAAGCTGTGTCAATGGTAAGCACTTCTACCATCAATTGAAAAAACAAAAAAAAAATAAATAGATGTCTATTTCCTTCAGCCATTCCAGACCAGTGTAGTCCTCTGCCATGCAATGAAGATGGATATATGAGCTGCAAAGATGGAAAAGCTTCTTTTACTTGCACTTGTAAACCAGGTTGGCAAGGAGAAAAGTGTGAATTTGGTACGTATAATAACCCCCGCCCCCCAGCTCATTTTAAAAATAATTTATTTTTTTCCTGTTTTAGACATAAATGAATGCAAAGATCCCTCAAATATAAATGGAGGTTGCAGTCAAATTTGTGATAATACACCTGGAAGTTACCACTGTTCCTGTAAAAATGGTTTTGTTATGCTTTCAAATAAGAAAGATTGTAAAGGTAAGAGCAGGATGGTAGAATTAAAACACATTAATGTTTTTTAATATAGTGATTTTATTTATAGATGTGGATGAATGCTCTTTGAAGCCAAGCATTTGTGGCACAGCTGTGTGCAAGAACATCCCAGGAGATTTTGAATGTGAATGCCCCGAAGGCTACAGATATAATCTCAAATCAAAGTCTTGTGAAGGTAGGATGATGGTGGTATCATTACTGATGGTGAAGTTTGTGTGCGTGTGTTTTTTTTACCTCAGATATAGATGAATGCTCTGAGAACATGTGTGCTCAGCTTTGTGTCAATTACCCTGGAGGTTACACTTGCTATTGTGATGGGAAGAAAGGATTCAAACTTGCCCAAGATCAGAAGAGTTGTGAGGTAAACATTTTACAATGCTTAACTTCTCACCTTCTTGTTGTTTATTTGGTTTCTTTTATTCCAGGTTGTTTCAGTGTGCCTTCCCTTGAACCTTGACACAAAGTATGAATTACTTTACTTGGCGGAGCAGTTTGCAGGGGTTGTTTTATATTTAAAATTTCGTTTGCCAGAAATCAGCAGGTGAGGAACCAATACCAATGATAATTTCTAGACTCTTAAGGATCTCTCTTTGTCCATTGTTTAGATTTTCAGCAGAATTTGATTTCCGGACATATGATTCAGAAGGCGTGATACTGTACGCAGAATCTATCGATCACTCAGCGTGGCTCCTGATTGCACTTCGTGGTGGAAAGATTGAAGTTCAGCTTAAGAATGAACATACATCCAAAATCACAACTGGAGGTGATGTTATTAATAATGGTCTATGGAATATGGTACGTTTGCAGATTTCATCAATATCTTCCCAGGTTATTTGGTAATTTTTCTTTTTAATTGTAGGTGTCTGTGGAAGAATTAGAACATAGTATTAGCATTAAAATAGCTAAAGAAGCTGTGATGGATATAAATAAACCTGGACCCCTTTTTAAGCCGGAAAATGGATTGCTGGAAACCAAAGTATACTTTGCAGGATTCCCTCGGAAAGTGGAAAGTGAACTCATTAAACCGGTAATGATCCAAGCTTGTATCATTCATCATGGTGCACTCCTTGACTTGTATTTTAATTTGTTAGATTAACCCTCGTCTAGATGGATGTATACGAAGCTGGAATTTGATGAAGCAAGGAGCTTCTGGAATAAAGGAAATTATTCAAGAAAAACAAAATAAGCATTGCCTGGTTACTGTGGAGAAGGGCTCCTACTATCCTGGTTCTGGAATTGCTCAATTTCACATAGATTATAGTAAGTGATTTTCCATTTATCTCTATTTTCTCTGATCATGCTTCTGTTTCATTATTTTAAATAGATAATGTATCCAGTGCTGAGGGTTGGCATGTAAATGTGACCTTGAATATTCGTCCATCCACGGGCACTGGTGTTATGCTTGCCTTGGTTTCTGGTAACAACACAGTGCCCTTTGCTGTGTCCTTGGTGGACTCCACCTCTGAAAAATCACAGGTAACTTAACTCTAAACCTATATAAGCCTTGTTGCTTATATTGAATCTTTGCTCTGCTCTTCAGGATATTCTGTTATCTGTTGAAAATACTGTAATATATCGGATACAGGCCCTAAGTCTATGTTCCGATCAACAATCTCATCTGGAATTTAGAGTCAACAGAAACAATCTGGAGTTGTCGACACCACTTAAAATAGAAACCATCTCCCATGAAGACCTTCAAAGACAACTTGCCGTCTTGGACAAAGCAATGAAAGCAAAAGTGGCCACATACCTGGGTGGCCTTCCAGGTATCTGCTTACTTTTTCTTCAGTTTTAAAAATGGACTAATATTCTAATATTTTCCTTTTACAGATGTTCCATTCAGTGCCACACCAGTGAATGCCTTTTATAATGGCTGCATGGAAGTGAATATTAATGGTGTACAGTTGGATCTGGATGAAGCCATTTCTAAACATAATGATATTAGAGCTCACTCATGTCCATCAGTTTGGAAAAAGACAAAGAATTCTTAAGGCATCTTTTCTCTGCTTATAATACCTTTTCCTTGTGTGTAATTATACTTATGTTTCAATAACAGCTGAAGGGTTTTATTTACAATGTGCAGTCTTTGATTATTTTGTGGTCCTTTCCTGGGATTTTTAAAAGGTCCTTTGTCAAGGAAAAAAATTCTGTTGTGATATAAATCACAGTAAAGAAATTCTTACTTCTCTTGCTATCTAAGAATAGTGAAAAATAACAATTTTAAATTTGAATTTTTTTCCTACAAATGACAGTTTCAATTTTTGTTTGTAAAACTAAATTTTAATTTTATCATCATGAACTAGTGTCTAAATACCTATGTTTTTTTCAGAAAGCAAGGAAGTAAACTCAAACAAAAGTGCGTGTAATTAAATACTATTAATCATAGGCAGATACTATTTTGTTTATGTTTTTGTTTTTTTCCTGATGAAGGCAGAAGAGATGGTGGTCTATTAAATATGAATTGAATGGAGGGTCCTAATGCCTTATTTCAAAACAATTCCTCAGGGGGAACAGCTTTGGCTTCATCTTTCTCTTGTGTGGCTTCACATTTAAACCAGTATCTTTATTGAATTAGAAAACAAGTGGGACATATTTTCCTGAGAGCAGCACAGGAATCTTCTTCTTGGCAGCTGCAGTCTGTCAGGATGAGATATCAGATTAGGTTGGATAGGTGGGGAAATCTGAAGTGGGTACATTTTTTAAATTTTGCTGTGTGGGTCACACAAGGTCTACATTACAAAAGACAGAATTCAGGGATGGAAAGGAGAATGAACAAATGTGGGAGTTCATAGTTTTCCTTGAATCCAACTTTTAATTACCAGAGTAAGTTGCCAAAATGTGATTGTTGAAGTACAAAAGGAACTATGAAAACCAGAACAAATTTTAACAAAAGGACAACCACAGAGGGATATAGTGAATATCGTATCATTGTAATCAAAGAAGTAAGGAGGTAAGATTGCCACGTGCCTGCTGGTACTGTGATGCATTTCAAGTGGCAGTTTTATCACGTTTGAATCTACCATTCATAGCCAGATGTGTATCAGATGTTTCACTGACAGTTTTTAACAATAAATTCTTTTCACTGTATTTTATATCACTTATAATAAATCGGTGTATAATTTTAAAATGCATGTGAATATCTTTATTATATCAACTGTTTGAATAAAACAAAATTACATAATAGACATTTAACTCTTCATACAACGAAGTAGTTCTT